GGGCGGGCGCTTGTTTTGTTTTAAATGATACCTCTAGAAATCGTTTGCTGTACACCTGGATAACAAATATACCCCGTGGTTCTAATATCAGCGTCCTATTCCTCCTCCCAAGGAACTAGTGATAGCGCCTAACCAGTGGGCGTTGTTCCTCTTCCGGAGCCCCACTCTGGGCTTCCCTCCTCCGGGCTTGTTGTTCTTCAGGATCTTTACTGATGAATTATTATGGGTTTTTGGATTTATGCTCTTGCTCAAAATGTATTGAATGTCTCTGTCCCCCATCCTCACCCCTTGCCCCCCAGTTTCCAGGTGTGTACCTTTCCATGCATACACGGTCATATACAGAGACATAAAGACAAACGGTTCTCTTTGTTTTATAAAAACGGGTCCTCTATCATCCAGGTTTCTGTGTTTTATTTTTCCTATTTAACAGTTCCTTGTGGAGTTGCCTTCACGTTGTCTCCTTTATCTCTTTCCCGTCAGCTTCTCAGAGGTCTGCATTTACCACTGTAAAGCGTCACAGGGACCGAGTTATGGTGAGGAATTCAAGACATGCCTTTCTGACTTGGAAAAGCGGACACGGCCGGCTCTGGTAGGATTAGGATCCCCAGATCGATCCCGGCTGGTCACTCACTTGGGAAAGCCCTCAGCCCCCTTCGCAGGGCCCGGTGTTCCCTGTCCATACAAGGGGTACGTTCTGGCAGTCCATGCTGTCTCGGGAGGCGGTGATAGCAGGTCTGTGACACCAGGGTGACCCCACCACGTGCGTCTTGGTATCCTAGAGCATCTAGGCTGCCCGGGGGTGCGCGCTCATCACCCTGCGGGCGTTAATCGTTAACCGCGCCCAGGCCTCGCCGCCGCCGCAGCCTTACCCCGGCTCTGGCTCGCCGCGCCGCGAAGGTTGCCCCGGCCCCCGCAGAGCCGCCAATTGCTGGACTGCAGCCGCGAGCTGGAGTCTCCACCCACAGGAAAAATTCCTGGCCCGCCCCTCCCTCGCTCCCTCGCTCCCTCGCTCCCTCGCTCCCTCGCTCCCTCGCTCCCTCGCTCCCTCCTGCCCTCCCGCTGCAGCTCCGGCTCCGCTCGACTTCCTGCCGGGCGCTGGCAAGCCGCGCGCTGCCTGGGGTCTCCGGGGGCCGCGCTTGCAGCTGGCCGAGTCCGGGCCAGCTGAGGGGCTGGCGGTGGGCGGGAGCGGTCGGCGGCCTCAGCCCCTTCAGAGAGCGACTTTCAAACTCGCGCCCGCGTCGCGGCAGCACCTGGGCAGCCCCGCACGCCGTGCGCGTCCCGAGCCCGCGGGGCAGCTACCGCTCGGTGAGTGTCCCCTGATTCTCCTCTCTCCCCTCGGTTGACCCTTCATCTGTCTGTCTTGTTGCAGAATCTCCCTGGGGTGCCCTCCCCAGGCAGCAATGCCAGGATGCCTGTGTCCACCTCCCTCCACCAGGATGGCAGCCAGGAGCGGCCGGTGAGCCTGACCTCTACCACCTCCTCGTCGGGCTCCTCCTGTGACAGTCGCAGTGCCATGGAGGAGCCCAGCAGCTCCGAGGCTCCCGCCAAGAATGGGGCAGGCTCCCTGAGAAGCCGGCATCTGCCCAACAGCAACAACAACTCCAGCAGCTGGTTGAACGTGAAGGGGCCCCTCTCCCCGTTCAACAGCCGGGCAGCGGCAGGGCCTGCACACCACAAGCTCAGCTACCTGGGCCGAGTGGTGCGGGAGATCGTGGAGACAGAGCGCATGTACGTACAGGACCTGCGCAGCATCGTGGAGGTGCGTGTCGGAGGCCTTGCGGCACAGTATTCGGGCTAGGTTCTGACCACCTCCCTCCACGCAGGACTACCTCTTGAAGATCATTGACACACCCGGGCTGCTGAAGCCAGAACAGGTCAGCGCCCTCTTTGGGAACATAGAAAATATCTACGCGCTGAACAGGTGTGTGAATGGGCCTGACACTCACCATGTTCGAGGGTACAGTGGCTGCTCTCCCCTCACCCAGCCAGCTCCTCAGAGACCTGGACAGCTGCAATAGTGACCCCGTGGCTGTGGCCAGCTGCTTTGTGGAAAGGGTAAGAAGGGCTGGGTCCTTGCCTCTGTCCTACCCTGAAATCACTATTTTTGATCTCTTCTTAGAGCCAAGAGTTTGATATCTACACTCAGTATTGCAACAATTACCCCAAGTGAGTAATTGGGGTGAGAGGGAAGGCAGAGCCAGGTGGTGACTGGCCCTTCTCCCACTCCCAGCTCCGTGGCCGCCCTGACGGAATGCATGCGGGACAAGCAGCAGGCCAAGTTCTTTCGGGACCGGCAGGAGCTGCTACAGCACTCGCTGCCCTTGGGCTCCTACCTGCTGAAGCCAGTCCAGCGCATCCTCAAGTACCACCTGCTGCTCCAGGTAGCCCCTCGGTCCTCCCAAGCACCTAGGGCCAGGGGCACCTAAGCGTCTATCTTCTGCGCAGGAAATTGCCAAGCATTTTGATGAAGAAGAGGATGGCTTTGAGGTGGTGGAGGATGCCATTGACACCATGACCTGTGTGGCCTGGTACATCAACGACATGAAGAGGAGGCATGAGCACGCGGTCCGGCTCCAGGTGCTCTGGGGCTGGGACGCTGGGGGAGGGGCTGACTCTAGGGATTGGGGCCCCTCTGCTGCAGGAGATTCAGTCACTCCTCATCAACTGGAAGGGGCCCGACCTGACCACCTACGGGGAGCTTGTCCTGGAGGGCACATTCCGCGTGCATCGCGTGCGCAATGAAAGGACCTTTTTCCTCTTTGACAAAACACTGCTTATCACCAAGAAGCGGGGCGATCACTTTGTCTACAAGGGCAACATCCCGGTAACCAGGCCCTGCCCCATCTCCTCTGCCATTGTGCTTGACTGTCCTTTCCCTCTGCCCCTAGTGCTCCTCCCTGATGCTGATCGAAAGCACCAGAGACTCCCTGTGCTTCACTGTCACCCACTACAAGCACAGCAAGCAGCAGTACAGCATCCAGGTGAGGGGAAGGTGGGGCTCAGGGGCTAGGGACCACTGGGTCCCTTTCCCTTGGGTCCTCCCAGGCCAAGACAGTGGAGGAGAAACGGAACTGGACTCACCACATCAAGAGGCTCATCCTAGAGAACCACCATGCCACCATTCCCCAGAAGGTGAGTTCCCCCAGCTCCTGACTGTGTGCAAGGTAATAACCAGGTGTGTTTCCTTCCCCTTCAGGCCAAGGAAGCCATCTTGGAAATGGATTCCTATTGTAAGTGTACCCTTTTCTGCCTGTTTTGTCCCCAAAAGCTTGATCGTCTCTCTCCTGGGTGCAGATCCCAATCGGTACCGCTGCAGCCCAGAGCGGCTGAAGAAGGCTTGGTCCTCCCAGGATGAGGTGTCCACCAATGTGCGCCAGGGGCGCCGGCAATCTGGTAAGAGAAGGGCTGTGGAGGCAGGAGGCCTCCGCGCTGACTCTGCTCATGCTTTCCTCCTCAGAGCCAACCAAACACCTGCTCAGGCAACTCAACGAGAAAGGTGAGTGTGTGAGGTGGCCAGCCATTCCCAGTTGTGCTGGGGGACCCGGTGGTGATGTCTGCAGCCCGAGCAGCAGGAATGAAGGTAAAGGCCAGTGGGAGGAGGGGACTGGCTGATTGGAGTTGATGACTGACCTCTACCTCTGCAGGGAAAGGGGCGCAGGGAGTCTGAAAGCTCCAGGAGCAGCAGAAGGCCCAGTGGCCGGTCTCCAACCAGTACTGAGAAGCGCATGAGCTTCGAGTCCATTTCTTCCCTGCCAGAGGTGAGCGACCAGCAGGTGGGATGGGGATAGTATACTCATGTGAGCCTTTTCTGCTATGTTTCAGGTTGAGCCGGACCCTGAGGCTGGGAGTGAGCAAGAGGTATTTTCTGCTGTGGAAGGGCCCAGTGCCGAGGAGACGCCTTCAGACACAGAATCTCCAGAAGTCCTGGAGACACAGCTTGATGCCCACCAGGGCCTTCTGGGGATGGACCCCCCAGGTGACATGGTGGACTTCGTGGCAGCTGAGAGCACTGAGGACCTTAAGGCCCTGAGCAGCGAGGAGGAAGAAGAAATGGGAGGTGCCGCCCAGGAGCCTGAGAGCCTTCTGCCACCCTCTGTGCTGGACCAGGCCAGCGTCATTGCGGAGCGATTTGTCAGCAGCTTCTCTCGGCGGAGCAGCGTGGCACAGGAGGACAGCAAGTCCAGTGGCTTTGGGAGCCCGCGGCTGGTCAGCCGGAGCAGCAGCGTGCTCAGCCTGGAGGGCAGCGAGAAGGGCCTGGCCCGGCATGGCAGTGCCACAGACTCCCTCAGCTGTCAGCTCTCCCCAGAAGTGGACATCAGTGTGGGGGTGGCCACAGAGGACAGCCCTTCTGTCAATGGGATGGAGCCCCCAAGCCCAGGCTGCCCAGTGGAGCCTGACCGGTCTTCCTGCAAGAAGAAGGAATCAGCACTCTCCACCCGAGACCGGCTGTTGCTAGACAAGATTAAGAGCTATTATGAAAATGCAGAACACCATGATGCAGGCTTCAGCGTCCGTCGCCGGGAGAGCCTCTCCTACATCCCCAAAGGACTGGTAAGAAACTCCATCTCCAGGTTCAACAGCCTTCCCCGGCCAGACCCAGAGCCAGTACCTCCAGTGGGGAGCAAGAGACAGGTGGGCTCCCGGCCGACTTCGTGGGCCCTGTTTGAGCTCCCAGGACCAAGCCAGGCAGTCAAAGGGGACCCACCTCCCATCTCAGATGCTGAGTTCCGCCCATCTTCAGAAATTGTGAAGATCTGGGAGGGAATGGAGTCTTCCGGAGGGAGCCCTGGGAAGGGGCCAGGCCAGGGCCAGGCCAATGGCTTTGACCTGCATGAGCCACTCTTCATCCTGGAGGAGCATGAGCTGGGAGCCATCACAGAGGAGTCGGCCACTGCCTCCCCGGAAAGCTCCTCTCCCACTGAGGGGCGCAGCCCGGCCCACCTGGCCCGGGAGCTGAAAGAGCTGGTGAAGGAGCTGAGCAGCAGTACCCAGGGGGAGCTGGTGGCCCCACTGCACCCCCGCATCGTGCAGCTCTCCCACGTAATGGACAGCCACGTGAGCGAGCGCGTCAAGAACAAGGTCTACCAGCTGGCCCGCCAGTACAGCCTCCGGATCAAGAGCAACAAGCCAGTGATGGCCAGGCCACCACTGCAGTGGGAAAAGGTGGCCCCTGAGAGGGATGGGAAGAGCCCCACTGTGCCCTGTCTACAGGAAGAGGCTGGAGAGCCATTAGGTGGCAAAGGTATGACAGAAGCGGCAAGTGGGCCCTTCCCCCATGCTTCAGGCAGCTTGCTCTCTCCTCATAGGTAAGAGGAAGCCGGTGCTGTCTCTATTTGACTATGAGCAGCTGATGGCCCAGGAGCACAGCCCTCCCAAGCCCTCCTCGGCTGGGGAGATGTCACCACAGCGTTTCTTCTTCAACCCGTCTGCTGTCAGCCAGAGGACCACCTCGCCTGGGGGCCGGCCCTCCGCCCGGAGCCCCCTCAGCCCCACAGAGACCTTCAGCTGGCCCGACGTCCGTGAGCTCTGCTCCAAGTATGCCTCCCGCGATGAGGCACGCCGAGCAGGGGGCGGCCGGCCCCGCGGCCCACCCGTCAACAGGAGCCACTCGGTGCCGGAGAACATGGTAGAGCCACCTCTGTCGGGCAGGGTGGGCCGCTGCCGCAGCCTGAGCACCAAGAGGGGCCGGGGAGGCGGAGAGGCTGCCCAATCCCCTGGGCCTCTGCCCCAGAGCAAGCCGGATGGAGGCGAGACCCTGTATGTCACTGCAGACCTCACCCTGGAGGACAACCGGCGGGTGATTGTCATGGAGAAGGGACCCCTTCCCAGCCCCACTGCAGGGCTGGAGGAGAGCAGTGGCCAGGGACCAAGCTCACCGGTGGCCCTGCTGGGGCAGGTTCAGGACTTCCAGCAGTCTGCAGAGTGCCAGCCGAAGGAAGAGGGTTCCAGGGACCCGGCAGACCCGAGCCAGCAGGGCAGAGTGAGAAACCTTAGAGAGAAGTTCCAGGCCTTGAACTCTGTCGGTTGATGCTGACTCCTGGGGGAGGGAGGAGTCATGTTGGAGGTTGGGGAAGAACCTGGGCATCCTTCCCCTCAAGCCTGGGCTCATGGAGCCCCTGCCCAGGGCCCTCAGGTGGGCGGAAAGTCCATCCCCTCCGCCCTTCAGGAAGGATGCTCCCGTGTGCAGGGGTCTCCTGCCTGTGCCATCCACTGGGGCTCGAGACAATTTCCCACTCACCTGTGAGGCCGGTGTGGCTGCTTCCCTTGTAAATAGTTGTTCTCTGGTAAGAAGCCAAATATTTAAGCTCACTTCTTCCCAGAGAGAGGAAGCTCTGCTCAGGCCTCCAGCGTTGGCTGGCCATGGCCACAGCCAGATGGAGGAGCCCATCCCCAGGAGACTCAGGCAGTGGCCTGGAGAGGCTTTGTTCTGTAACGGTGCCTTTTCTTAGGGTCCAGGCAGGAATGAAGCCAATAATTTATTGCTTTCCATTCTGTGGTATGATGTGCGTGTGCGTGAGTGTGTGGCCCCTGTTTATTCCCCTCCTGTCAAGAATGAAGTGGATTCAGTTCAGGTACTTTTGAGGGTTGTTGTGCTGACCCTGTGGTTGTCGCTGATGTACACACATTTCATTATTTGCCAATGGTGCAATAACCACTGCTGACCAACCCACTATGTGTGAACTCCTTCCTAGGCTTGGCTGGGGTAGGGAAGGTTATTCATGGGCCAGGGATGTCTTAGGGAGATGGAGACATGGAGGTTGTTCCTTCCACACTCAATTGTCACTTGGGCTTATGAAACATAAGGCACCCGGGTACTGGTGGGGGAGGTGGGGCAGGAGGATGTGAGGGCGGGCTTTTTCTTTCTGCTGCCTAGACTCCCATGGGCTTCTCTGTCTAGCAGCAGCCTGCTGTCCTGTCTAGGGTAGGGGGTCCCGCATGCCAGCCTTTTGCTCTTTTCCCCAAGGGCCAGAGTTGGACCAAGAAAAAGGGAGGTGGTGAGGTGGATAGACTGTTTTTCTCATAAGCAGATGCTCCCAGTATCTGGTGCCTTTTGCGTTTCTCTCCGGTCCCCAGGAAACATCCTAGAAGACAAGGATTTTTTTTTTTTTTTTTTTTGAGACAGAGTCTTATTCTGTCACCCAGGCTGGAGTGCAATGGCGTGATCTTGGCTTACTGCAACCTCCGCCTCCCAGGTTCAAGCAATTCTCGTTGTCTCAGCCTCCCAGGTCGCTGGGACTACAGGCATGAGCCACCACACCCAGCTAATTTTTTGTATTTTTAGTAGAGACGGGGTTTCGCCGTGTTGACCAGGCTGGTCTCGAACTTCTGACCTCAGGTGATCCACCCACCTCGGCCTCCCAAAGTGCTGGGATTACAGGGGTGAGCCACTGCATGCGGCTGAAGGTAAGGATTCTAAACTCGGAGACTAGAAATGTCCTAAAGGTGTCTGCAACATTGGATGAGGAGTACAAGTGCATTTTTCTGGGATGATTCCTCCCTTTTTATCACATTCTCAGAAGTATCTTTGATTCAGAAGAGTTAGGAATGCCTCCCTATTTCAGTTGGGTTTTCTGCCCTTTCTCCACAGAGGTCCAGACTCATTTTGCTTAATTTTTTTTCTAGCTGGGGCCTGGGAGGTAGAGGCTTCAGGGCCTGGGTGGTAGAGCTGCCTGACAAGTGTTCAGCAGGGCTGCTGGGTCAGGGCCCTGTGGGCCTTCTGACCCAACCTGAAGATGGGTCTGCTAAGTCTAACAAGGTCAAGGGAAGATCAGAGGGACCCAGATTCTTTTTTATCCCCCACTTGAAACGGAGTCTTGCTCTGTCGCCCAGGCTGGAGCGCAGTGGTGCAATCTTGGCTCACTGCAACCTCCGCCTCCCTGACCCTCACACTGTCCAGTGCCCTTGTGGTTACTCAGCATCATATCTTGAGACTGGCCTGGCAGGAGCCAGTGACTGTGGAATGACCACAGAAGATTCAGGGCAGCTGCCAGACCAGGGGCTATCTCTGCCCTGCGCTGCTTCTGCTCAAGAGAGGTTGTCACTAGCCTCTGATCTTCCCTTGAAGAACCCGACTGGGGCTCTTCAGAGGGTGGGGCCCAGGAAGTTGTAGTTAACCCCTTCCCCAGGCAGTCCTTACACGGCCATCTAGGTATGCCTGGGAACCTTGCACCAGGTCGGTGGTTCTCACTGGCTGCCCATTGGAATTATCTGGGGAGCCTTCTGGAAACGCAGTGCTTACATTCCATCTCCCTAGACCAACAGAAACTGCCCTCTGGAGGTGAATCCCAGGCTTAGAGATTCTGATGATTCTGCGGTCCAGTGAGTGCTGAGATCTGTCCTGAGCTCTGTGGGGAGGGGCCTGGACTGATCACTGCTTGGAAATGATTTTGCCCTACAGTAGGCCTTCAAGTTGATCAAATGCATGAATGAGCAAGCTTTTCTTGGAGTTTGTGATGAAGCCCAGGAACCGGGTGCTTGCAGTCGTCCCATAAGGCTCCCAGGGACAAGCTAGAGAATCTGGCTGTCCCTCTGTCTCCATGGTGCCAGCCCTCTTAGGCTCAGTTCAAAGGGAGAGGAGGCTAGTTAAATAAGAAACTGAGAGAAACATGGAGCATTATTGATTTATTAGAAAAACTAGTAAATGGGTTTCCTCTGGTTGGTGGAAGCACGGTTGAGCAGGTGGAGGACAGGACCCAGCTGGCCCCAGGGCCAGCCCCAGATTGCATGGTCTGTGCCCAACAGGGTTGCATTCCTCTGCAGCCGCCGCCTCCTCATTTCCTCCCTGAGCTTGTTTGTCCAAGCCACCAAGCCATGTGGTCCCGCTGGCTTCATCCTCCTCTGGATTCCTGCCCCCCTCCCATGAAGGGAGGAAGAGGATTCAGGGTCAGCCTAGGGGACCCTGGCTCCCTCCGATAGGCAGGAAGGAGGAGGGATGCGGAGGAGAGGCTGAGCCTTCCACGGGCCTCCTGTTAGGGGTGTTGGTGGAGGCCAGGTTGGGGAGGGAAGCCTAAGGACCCTCCACACCTCCCACAGCCAGAGTCAGTTGAGGCTGGGACAAAGGGGAAGGAGAGAGGGAAGGAGGACCGCCTGACCTTGCCCAGAAGGAGCTTCCTCTAAACTGCCCTGGGAAGGAAGCCTGGTATGCTGGTGTGGACTGGAGCTGTGTCAACCTCGTTTGGGAATACTGTCAAAAGACTGTAGAGTAGAATAAGGAGAGAAAAAAAAAAAAAGACCTTGCTAGGGCACTGGGAGAGCTTAGCCCTGGTGTGGCACACACAGGGTCTCCCAAAGCTGGATGCCTGCATTTTCAGTCTAGTTGGTCGAATGTCTTGGAGCCTGGGTGACAGGAGGGATGTGTGGGGAGCTGGCAACAGAATGGTCACATGCAGCTGGCTGCCCTGGACCAGGCCAGGGGACCTGGGGTGGTGAGATGCTAGCTCTTCCACTAGAGCCCTTCCTTTCTCGGGTCTGTGGAGTTGCTTGCTGGAAATGCCTCACTTCAGGTGCTGATTTGGCACACGTGGAAGGGGGAGGGTGGGCCCTTGTCCCTAGGCTCCCTAAAGACTGGCCCAGGGAAACAGTTGAGGGAGATGTTTGCCACCATCTGCCCTTCAGCAAGGAACCTGCTCTCTGCCCCAGAGGAGGACATGCCTGCAAGTGCACCAAAGGCCTACTTTATTGCTAGGTGAGTGCAGTCACCTCACTGCCTTGGTTTCCCCAGATACAGAAAGAGGCTGGTGAGTGATACACACTAGGTTCCCTGTATAGGGTCATATGTACCAAAGCCAAATGAAGACCTTGCTCACCAGGGCGGGAACCTGGGGATGTCAGGCTCCATCGGATGACGTCTTCCTTCCTGTGGCTCCTGCCTGCTGCAGTTGGTGTCACCCTGACATATAGTGTCAGGGCCACAGGGTGGAACTGATTTCTGCCGGCACTGGTCAGCACTCAGGGTTCCTCAGGGGGCCTCATTCTGGATGCCTGCCCCTGTGGCTTCTACCTGAACCTCACCCACTTCATCTCCATGGAACTAAGGTCCTTCTCACGGGGAAGGTGATAGAAACTTGACTGCAGGCCCTGGGGACTTTCATGGTTTCCTTGGGGGAAAATGCCTGCTGCCCTCCGCCCTCCCCCCCACCCCCGACCCGCTTGACTGCTCTCTTGGACCTAACCCTAGTTTGATACTGGGCCAGAACTGTGTTGCTTTCGGAGTAGAGTGGTGGGGAAAATATGGAATGAGCTTTCTCTTCCTCCAGAAGTATGACCTGAGCAGCAAGGGGAAGGCCATTCCTGGGGACGTTGGTTGCAGAGCTTCTGGTGCTCAGGGCTGGAGGGTGGTAGATATTTGACCTCTGTACTCATGTGACCCCCTCCCCGCCAAGACCTGGGGCCAGGACGTGGAGAAGCTGATCAAGGGGTACCACACCTTCATGGCTCTGGCCCTGACATTTGTCCCAGTTGTGCAGGAGTAGCTGTCACATGGGTGGTGATACCAAGACATGGCTGCGTCTGCCACCCCGAGAAAACAGATGATCAACTTTACTGTCTGCCCAGCCATTACCCTCCAAAGTCCCAGCTGCAGACAGGATGCAATTGAGCATTTGGCTTTGGGATGCTTTACTGCAGGTGCGGGGGGTATCCATCTTATATCTGGGGGCCCACACTGTCCCGTAGGGGGCCTATGTCTGTTGGATATTGCTGGTTTGGCTGCCACTGGGAGTGGGGCGAGGGTCCCAGCATTGAGAGGGAGAGCCTTAGGCAGTGTTGTGACGCACCTGTCACTCCTTCAGATCAGAGCCCTGTGCCCTAGCCACGGTTTTCAATGAGGAATGGTCTGACCTTGCTGCCCTTCCTGGGACCGCCTGTGGTGGCACAAAGGGTGCTAGAGGCACTCAGCCAGGCCCTGCCAACCGTGGGAGGGTACCCTTTGATCTGGGGGGAGAAGCAGAGAGGAGGGATGTGGTGGCCCCTGAAGTGAGAGTCCCAGTTCTGCGGAAGCCCAGTGGGAAGGAGGCTGGCAGCTCCCAAGGCCCTGCACCCAGTCTGGTCCCCTCAGCCCCCCAGAGCCCCTGGCCCAGAGCTAGGGCTTTGTGGGCCACCTGAAGGCTCCTTCCTCATGCCCCTAGGGGGCTGGCCATGCATTTCCAGTGTCTTCTTCCTTTCCCCTTTCCCTGGCTGCCACCAGGTGGGAGGTGACCCGAAGCAAGACTTGCTTTAGGAACGGGCAGCGTTTGAAGAACCCCATCAGCCTTCTCCAGCTCTTTTTTTTTTTTTTTTTTGGTTGGGGGTAAGGGGCCTGTGCCCCCTCGGCTCAGGAGGAGGGTGGGAGAGGAGGGCGTGTGCCTCAGAGAACCGTTTCCTGCCCCCAGGCCTGGAGGCCCCAAAGGCGCCAGAGGAGCTGGGAGCCCCTGTCCCTGGAGCGGAGCCAGCGCGGGCGAGGGCATGGAGGGGGCGTCGGCCCAGGACACGCGGGCGAAGGCAGCTTTTGCAGTGCAGCGTGGGGCCCGGGGGCCCGGCCCGCGACTCGACTCATCTCGATTCGACCGGCGGGCGGCGGCGAGAGGAGGCCAAGGCCTGGGCTGCCCGGTCTCTGCGCGTCCCGACTCCGCCGCGCCCGCCAGCCCCACCTGCTACTTCTTTTTGGGGAAGAAGCTGAATCTCTTCTCCTTGTCTTTCTTGCCGAGGCTGGCGTCGGGGCCGGAGAGGGAAGGCAGGGGCAGGCTCTGCGCCTTGACGCGGATGCTCTGGGACTCGTTGATGGCGGTGCTCACGCCCTGCAGCCAGGACAGCATCTCCTCCTGCGGGGCGGAGGGTCACGGTGGAGTCTGGAGGCCCACAGCCCCCCACCTCCCGGGCCAGGCAACAATGGTGGGGGCTCTTGGGACTGCCCCTTCTGAGGGGGCCTCCAGGGCAAGCGGCCTGGGGTCCTCCACCTACCCCCTTCTTAGCCAGGTCTGGGCTAGGCTGCCCGCGCTTACCTCATCCTTGCCATGGAAGAGCCACTCGCTGCCATTACTCAGCCTAGGAGGACAAAGGGTTTCCTGTCATGGAGACACCTCTGGAGGGGGCGCTGGGCAGAGGGCTGGCTCTGATCCCACAATACCCTGAGCCGAACATCCAGACCCCTCTCAGGCAGCCCAGCACTTTCTGAGAGGTCAAAGTCTGGACCATCAGCCTCTTTGATTTGAAAAACCCCTGAGGAGCAGCTCAGGCCTGGCACTGGTCCCCTACAGAGGGCCTCTGCCCTGCCACTAATGCCAAATCAAGCCATCAACCCGAGCTTTCAAAGGCCAGGAAGGCCTCACCTCAGCTTAAAGACGTGCTTCTTCTTCTTGTAGTTGGCAGCAATCTCACAGATGGCATGTCTCAGGGCCAGGGGTTCCTCCCCATGGTAGGGCATCCCCAGGGCCAGGTTCTTGGCATCCTTGTAGAAGGTTAGCTCACTGTTCCTGAGCACACAGTACAGGTTGTTCCAGGACCTGCAAAGATGCAGACAGGCAGGTCACCCACATCCTGATATGGTATCTCTAGAGTCAATTCCTATAGCTTCACCATTAAAAAAAATTACACCATGTTTGTTCTGATACATAGTAACATGTTTTATTG